CTTGCCTGATATCTACCCTGGAGGCCTTCCAGTAATATGATAAACCATGCTGTTCCTTCTGCAGCTCACCCACTGAGAATGGGGGCTCTTCTTTCTTGTATTTCTCCTACTTCTCCCCTCCCTCAATGTATATTCGGGAAATCTGCTATGGAGCTTATAGAACTCTTTCCATATGCTAGGAAAAGACCTTGCCCAGCACTTGTGCAAAAGCTTCTTGCTTGATCTTTTGACGCCATTTTGACAAGTGGTTATTTCTTGTACATTTAGCGACTTTAAGTAAACGCAACTTCAGGGCCATTGGCGGTATCCCCCGAAAGACTGCTAGAACTGTAAGACTGTAAGCACAGTACGTATGTATGCACTCACCACGGTGCAGCATTTGTAAAAAGGACCAACCCCCTCCTCCCCCAGAGGCGGTGGACATGTTCATTTAAAATCATTCACAAATGTTCTTTGGCTTTTCAACATACCTCACTGTTCTTGGGGCAACATCTTATTCATTTACAAGGCAGAGGAGGAAAACCATCAGGTTAAAAGAAAATCACATCTACCATCTGGAAAATTCTAAAAGGCCCTCCTTCTGTTAACAGTGGCATTTTGAAAACACCTGAAGCACTGATTGTAGAGGAGCTAGCAAAGAAACTGTCAACTCAGCCACCCTCCTTTCAACCTTCACCTCCACCCTCCAACTGGGGCTGCTGGCAGTGGGGAAATCGGGGATTTAGGTGTGACCCTTGAGCTCTGAAAGCTGTCGCACAGCTGTCTCCCTTCCCCAGGTGGGTCCAGCAGGACCTGCCATCGCTTGGTTCAGCAAGGGAGTATTCAGAATCTCACTGTTCATCCATGTGCAGAGAGAGAAAAAAAGAGAGGCCGAAAAAAAAAAAAAAATCCCACATTGTCAGAGTAATGCCAAACTCTCTCTGAGTGGGATGAGCAGAGCAGATGCTGCAATGAGATGCCAAAGCGGCTCCCCTTCCTCTGTGCCTTGGGTGCCTATAAATTGCTCCGGCGCGCGTTTGTCAGCCTCCTCTTCTCCTGGCAGGTGGTACCCAGGCAGAATTCTGCCTTCAGTCTCTCTCTCGCTCCGCTCCCGGCCGTGAGGCGCTCGCCGCTGCTCGCTCGCTCCTCCGCCCCAGCTCTGAGCCTCGCCGTGCCGACCGTGCCCGCCGCCGCCGCCGCTGGGCGCACCCGGGGGACGCCCGGGCCCACGCGGGGCTTTGGGGTGCGCGTCTATTCGAGTTGTGGTGGTGGCAAAGGAGGAAGAGAGAAAGGAGGCAATAAAAAAAAAAGGCAGCGGACGGGCGAACTGAGCGAGCGAAAGAAGAGGAGGAGGAGGCAGAAAAAGGCAACTTCAGACGGAAAGTTGGTGCGAACAGGCGCAGTCTGCAAAAACGGAAAAGTCGATCGCAGGCGGCGGCGGCATAAAAGTGTGAGCTGCCCGGGCGAGCTCAGGAGGCGGCGGCTGGCTCTGCCCTCCCGGTGGCCGCGCCGGCGCCGGCTGCAGCCACAGGTGCGAAGGAGCTCGCGGGGGGCGAGGGCGCCCCGCGCACCCCTCCCCCGGCCCCCACCCCGGGCTCGGGACTTCGGCTCAAGTCACTGGGCGCCCGCGCTCCCTCCCCAGCCGCAGCCTCCGCGGGGGGAGCAGGAGTCGGCAGCAGCGGCCGGCGCACGCACGCCCAGGGGAGTTGGGGTTCGCAGGGGGTTGTTTTCGGCTCTGAAGAGGTCCCCGCCCAACCTTCAAAATTCTGTCCAAAAGCAGACAAGAGGATCGCCCCGCGCTGAGCCGGCTGGTGGGCAGCAGGAGGCGCCTGATCGCCGCCGGGGCGCTGGGGGTGGTGATGGTGCTGCTGCTGGTGATCCTCATCCCGGTGCTGGTGAGCTCGGCCGGCACGTCGGCGCACTACGAGATGCTGGGCACCTGCCGCATGGTCTGCGACCCCTACGGGGGCACCAAGGCGCCCAGCACCGCTGCCACGCCCGACCGCGGCCTCATGCAGTCCCTGCCCACCTTCATCCAGGGCCCCAAAGGCGAGGCCGGCAGGCCCGGGAAGGCGGGTCCGCGCGGGCCCCCCGGAGAGCCCGGGCCACCCGGCCCCATGGGGCCCCCGGGCGAGAAGGGCGAGCCGGGCCGCCAAGGCCTGCCGGGCCCGCCCGGGGCGCCCGGCCTGAACGCGGCCGGGGCCATCAGCGCCGCCACCTACAGCACGGTGCCCAAGATCGCCTTCTACGCCGGCCTCAAGCGGCAGCATGAAGGCTACGAGGTGCTCAAGTTCGACGACGTGGTCACCAACCTCGGAAACCACTACGACCCCACCACCGGCAAGTTCACCTGCTCCATCCCGGGCATCTACTTCTTCACCTACCACGTCCTGATGCGCGGAGGGGACGGCACCAGCATGTGGGCTGATCTCTGCAAAAACAACCAGGTGAGCGCGGGCGGGCGGCGGGGAGGGCGGGGTACGCATCCTAATTCTTGTCTGTTTCACATAGGTGCGTGCTAGTGCAATTGCCCAAGATGCTGATCAGAATTACGACTATGCCAGTAACAGTGTGGTTCTTCATTTGGAGCCGGGAGATGAAGTCTATATCAAATTAGATGGCGGGAAAGCCCATGGAGGAAACAACAACAAATACAGCACGTTTTCTGGATTTATTATTTATGCTGACTGATAATGCAGAAACTAAGCTTATTATTCTGAGTTTGAACACTGGATTCGTATGGCTAACGTCAGTGAATCAAGGATCCCAGGGGATGCCAATGGCAGGGCACCTCAGTTGTGTATATGTGGGGAAATCAAATGCTACCTGACTCACATCTGTATCACTCAGAAACATTATGTAAAAAATATCAAAGCAAGATAAGCAGATGTGTGATCCACTACCGCCAAAGCAAATACTCCTTATCGTTAGTGTCCATGTGAATGAAGTCCTATATAGATCACAAATTTTTATAGACAAATCTAAGACATTGAATTATTTCTTCTATATATATGATACTTTGGTGTACTGTGATCTTGCTGCTTTTATCCATATGTCAGCTTTGGTTCTTGTGAGTTTACCTGCTTATTATGATACTTGGAGTCCATTCATAGTGTGGGGAAGAATGATTTTTGCCCTGCAGGAGAAGGTCTAATTGAAATAATGCTGCTTGTCCCCAAAGAAATTGTTTGCCTTGTACTCTTGTTAACCTTAGAGCTAGACCTGGGAATGATTCAACTTCAAGCCTTAACCTGGAATTTTCTGGATTTGAGGGAATTCCCAAGCCTATGATCTTTTTCACATTTTCTTTTTCTTATATGAATTTTCTTTTCTCTCTTTTCTGGTGATAGTCTTTAAAAATAGAGATTGACAGTGTATCATAGGATTACCCTCTAAGTGTGAAAATGTGTAATTATGTACGGTATTTAGAAAAAGCCCTTATGTGTCCATTTTGTCAACTGAATACATTTAGATTCACTGGGAAAGTCAGAGAAATTTATTCTTTAGTATCAAATCA